AGGCTGCCGCCCTAGTGCGTCCGCTGGTGCTGGCCCAGGTTGGAGCTTTGCGCTAGGGCCCTGCCACACTGCAGGCAGACGCAGGGGTGCTGCTGTGGGCCGCCTAGTGGATGGGCAGGTGGGAGCTGTGGCCGAAGGTCTGGCCACACTCACCACCAAGCATCAGGTTTCCGGACTTTGTGACTGTGCTGGTGCCGCAGCAGATTCCAACTGTGCACAAAACTCTTACTACAAACAAGGCACTTAGAGGCCTTCTCACCCATGTGGAGCGCAGGTGCTGCAACAGGGTGGAGCCAAGGCTGAGACTCTTGCCGCAGTCCCCTCAGCGGTAAGGCTTTTAGCGGTGTGAGCGCGCTGGTGCTGGATCAGGTTGGAGCTGACGCTGAAAGTCTTACCACACTAGGCACAGGCATAGGGCCGAAGCGATGGTCACACTCGGGGCAGGAGTACGGCTTTTCACCGGTGTGTACCCAGTGGTGCTTAACCAGATCAGAGCCACATCGGAAGCTTCTGCCATAACCCGGACAACGGTAAGGCTTGTCACCAGAGGGGCTGCCTTGGTGGTGAATGAAGCCGGGGAGGCAGGCTGTGGTCAGTCCACATTTCCGGCACTCGCAGGTTTTGGGGCTTGTAGACGGTTGCTCTTGGCAAAGGCTTCTTCCTCCCCAGGGCTAGAGCCTGACCATTTTCCGGGCGGGCAGCTGCCCCGACCACACCAGGAAGGGCTGCTCAGGCGGAGCCACCTCGCAATCCAGGGGTGACCTGGGGGCTCCCCGGGACGCGAATGTCCCGCTCCCCCGCCGCCCCGCCCCGTCCGGATTCTCCCTCGCCTCTTCTGGCGCGGCCGACTGCGCTGCGAGTGAAGAACTCCCCGTTTCCTAGATGCCAGCTCCTGAGCTCACGAGCACGTCCAGAGCGGAGGACACTCGGGACACCGGGGTCCAGCTCCGGAAACGGAAAATTCCACAAGCCCGTCACTCTAGGAAGCGGCAGCGAACGTTCTCGGTAGGTTTAACCCTCTTCTTCCTCTGACCGAGCGAGGGCTCCCCGTCTGCGGCGCGGTCAGGACCCCGCACTTTCGGCCCGGCTCGGGGTTCTCGGAGTCCGTCCCAAGGCCGGGCCGCACCACCGCTGGGGGGCAGCGAAGCGAGCCTAGAGGAGAAAAGGCGGTCCCCGCCGAGTGCACGCCGGGGGCGGGGCACGGCACGAAGGCTCCGTGGTCGGACTTCTGGGCTGTTCGGAGGCCCTGGCCCACCTGGAGGGCCCTGGAAGAGTTTCCAGCGCTTCCCGAGGTAGGCGTGAGAAGCTCGACGCGGACCACATCTCCCTCATGCACCGCCCGCACGTCCCAGGATGCGCTGCGATTAAGGTACTGCCGCGCCTCGTGTGCAAGGACAGACTTCCGGGGTCGAGAACTACAACTTCCGACTTGCATCACTGCGGTGGCGCTAAACAGCGTCAGCGAGGCGGTGCCCGACGATTTCCCTGTCTTCCAGTTCCGCTCCCTGGGATCAGCGGCGAGAAGCGGGGCGGAGTCTGAGGCCCGAGCCAAGATGGCGGCTGCGAAGCCAACCCTCACGGACTCGCTCTCGTTCTGCCTCGCGCAGCTCGCGGCGGCGGCCGGGGAGGCTCTGGGTGGGGAAAAGGACCCAGCGACCAACGAGACACCCCTGAGCCGCGCGCTCCTAGCCCTCCGCACGCGCCACATCAAGGCAGCGGGGGGAATCGAGCGCTTCCGGGCACGCGGCGGGCTCCGCCCCCTACTCGCGCTGCTACGGCGAGCGGCTGCAGCGGGTTCCGCCCCGTCCCAGGCAGGCCCCGGCTCCGCCCCCTCGTCGGCCGCGTCGGGAGCTTCTAGCCCCGCCCCCGCGTCGGGCCCCGCCCCCTCCGCTGTGTCGTCGTCTAGTCCTACGCCGCCAGTGCGCCTGCGCAAGACGCTGGACTTGGCGCTCAGCATCCTAGCCGATTGCTGTACGGAAGGGGCGTGCCGGACCGAAGTGCGCAGACTCGGAGGCATACTCCCTTTGGGTAAGTGCTCCGCCCCCGTTTCCTAGAAAGATAGAACCCTCACAAGCCCAAACTGTCGTTGCAGTGACCATTCTTCAGTGCATGAAGACAGACAGCATCCAGAACCGAACGGCCCGTGCCCTGGGGAACTTAGCCATGGAACCTGAGAGCTGTGGGGACATCCACTGTGCTGGTAAGAGGCTGTGAGGTTGGGGTCTGCTAGGGTCACCCTCTGTGCTCCCCTTTCCTGCCCTCAGGTGCTGTTCCCCTGCTTGTGGAGAGCCTGACAGCCTGCCAGGACTCGCAGTGCCTACAGAGCGTGGTGCGTGCCCTCCGTAACCTGGCAGACTCACCCCAGCACCGCCTGGCCTTGGCACAGCAGGGAGCAGTGCGTCCGCTGGCCGAGCTCCTGGCCACTGCCCCAGATGCTGCACTGACCTTAGCCCTCGTCCGTGCCCTCCTGGAACTCAGCCGAGGCTGCTCCCGGGCCTGTGCTGAGCAGCTAAGTCTGGGTGGGGGATTGGGCCCACTCGTCAGCCTGGCTTCCCACCCCAAGCGGGCAGTACGCGAGGGAACCATTCTGATCCTCGCCAACCTGTGTGCCCAGGGCCTGATTCGGCCTGCACTGGGCAATGCTGGTGGCGTGGAGGTGCTGGTAGATGAGCTCCGGCAGCGCCGGGATCCTAATGGAGCTAGCCCAACCTCCCAGCAGCCCCTGGTGCGGGCTGTGTGCCTCCTATGTCGTGAGGCCATCAACCGGGCCCGACTGCGGGATGCTGGTGGCTTGGATCTACTGATGGGCCTGCTGCGGGACCCTCGTGCAAGCGCATGGCACCCTCGTATTGTGGCTGCCCTTGTGGGGTTTCTGTATGACACTGGGGCCCTGGGCCGGCTGCAGGCTCTGGGACTTGTGCCTCTCCTGGCTGGGCAGCTGTGTGGTGAGGCTGGTGAGGAGGAAGAAGAGGGAAGAGAAGCTGCTTCCTGGGACTTTCCTGAGGAGAGGACCCCTGAGCGGGCACAGGGTGGAAGCTTCCGGAGCCTCAGGTGAGTCCCTGCCTCAGGGCTTGGGAGGGTGAGTTCAGTCTCCTTCCCTTTCTGCCCTCCGCAGGTCGTGGCTGATCTCCGAGGGCTATGCCACAGGCCCTGATGACATCTCCCCCGACTGGTCTCCTGAGCAGTGTCCGCCGGAGCCCATGGAGCCGGCCAGCCCCGCCCCGACCCCGACCTCGCTGCGGGCACCACGCACCCAACGCACTCCGGGCCGCAGCCCCGCCGCCGCCATCGAGGAGCCTTGGGGACGCGAAGGGCCAGCCCTGCTGCTGCTGTCGCGCTTTTCCCAGGCCCCTGACCCAAGTGGGGCACTTGTGACCGGCCCGGCGCTGTACGGCCTGCTGACCTATGTGACCGGCGCACCGGGCCCGCCCAGCCCACGTGCACTGCGCATTCTGTCACGCCTCACCTGCAACCCTGCCTGCCTCGAGGCCTTCGTGCGCAGCTATGGCGCGGCGCTGCTGCGGGCCTGGCTGGTGCTGGGGGTGGCGCCTGACGATTGGCCGGCACCACGTGCCCGGCCCACTCTCCACAGCCGGCACCGAGAGCTGGGTGAGTTCCCATACCCACCCGTCTCCTTGCCCCCATGTGAGTCCCCATCCTCCCCCATGGCTTCCATGGGCCCAGAACCTCACCTTCCCACTCACCTGTCCTCCCCAGCCCGTCCTCCAGACAACCTGTCACCAGAGTGGGGTGGGGAGCAGGGCGTTCCAGTCCCTCCATGGGCCCACAGGCAGAGTTCTGCTGTGTCCTCTGCCCTAGCCCTGGGACCCAGATACCCTAACTCTAGATGCAGCCCCGCGCCCAGGATCTGGGCTGGTCTGTGCTTCTTTCCTGGCTCTGCCATTGGTTCAGCACTGTCCTGACTGCTCCCCACCAGCACGCTGACCTGTGAACCCCAGCCTCACCATCACCCCCAGCACTGCCAGGGACTGCCCTGTCTGCTGTGCCCTGACCACAGGCTGCTTCATGGCGTTACTGCTAGACCAAGGAGCCCTTCTGCTGGCCCTGTCCGGGCATAACAGAAGGCTCGCACTCTTGTCTTCTGGTCACACCTCACTATGTCCCCTCAGCTCCTATCTCTGTATGGCCTGGTTTTTCCCAGGTTATGATTATAGAGCGAGGATTATTACAATATTGGGATAAAGAGTAATTACTACAAACTAATGATTAATGATATTCATATATCTCTAAGATCTATATCTGGTATAACTATTCTTGTTTTATATTGTATTATACTGGAACAGCTCGTGTCCTCCGTCTCTTGCCTCGGCGCCTGGGTGGCTTGCCGCCCACACTTCAGGGGCCCAGACTTACACCCTGACTGTCCCACCTTCTGTCCTTGTCCTGGACCTCAGGTTCCCAGCGTCCCGAGCCCAGCACTGTCTCTTCAGTGCCCTGATTTCTCACCCAGAGGTTTCACCCTCCTTCATCTCACGGGCCCAGAGCCCTGTCTCACTCACCCCACCTGTCTTAGACCCCAGTTCCCAGCCTGACAAGCTTTCCACTCACAGGGGAGAGGCTACTGCAGAACCTGACGGTTCAGGCTGAGTCGCCCTTTGGGGTTGGGGCCCTGACGCACCTGCTGCTCTCTGGGAGCCCTGAGGACCGAGTGGCCTGCGCGCTGACCCTGCCCTTCATCTGCCGGTGAGTGGGAAGTGGGTGCCTTGCGGGGTTGGGGGAGGAGTGCTGTGTTTCCCAGGCCCGTTGCCCACCTTTTGAAAGGCCCTCTCTTCCCTGTAGGAAGCCCTCTCTGTGGCGCCGGCTGCTTCTGGAGCAGGGTGGTCTCCGGCTCCTCCTTGCGGCGCTGACCCGGCCGGCCCCACACCCGCTCTTCCTCTTCTTTGCCGCGGACTCCCTTTCCTGCCTCCAAGACCTGGTGTCTCCCACTGTGAGCCCAGCTGTCCCACAGGCAGTCCCCATGGACCTAGACTCACCTTCCCCTTGCCTCTATGAACCTCTGCTGGGCCCAGCCCCTGTCCCAGCTCCCGACCTGCACTTCCTGCTGGACTCAGGCCTCCAGCTCCCTGCCCAGCGAGCGGCCTCAGCCACCGCCTCCCCTTTCTTCCGGGCCCTGCTGTCAGGCAGCTTTGCAGAAGCCCAGATGGACCTGGTGCCCCTGCGAGGTCTGTCGCCTGGTGCAGCCTGGCCTGTCCTGCATCATTTGCATGGTTGTCGGGGGTGTGGGGCTGCCCTGGGGCCCGTGCCCCCACCAGGCCAGCCCCTGCTGGGTTCAGAGGCCGAGGAGGCACTGGAGGCTGCTGGCCGTTTCCTACTGCCTGGGCTGGAGGAGGAGCTGGAAGAGGCCGTGGGCCGCATCCACCTGGGACCCCAGGGTGGCCCGGAGTCAGTGGGTGAGGTGTTCCGCCTGGGCCGGCCCCGGCTGGCTGCCCACTGTGCCCGCTGGACACTGGGGTCAGAGCAGTGCCCGAGGAAGCGGGGTCTGGCCCTGGTGGGGCTTGTGGAGGCAGCAGGTGAAGAGGCAGGGCCCCTGACGGAGGCTTTGCTGGCTGTGGTGATGGGGATTGAGTTGGGGGCAAGGGTCCCTGCCTAGACTGTTGACGTCCCCTGGGAAGGGGACCCAAGGATGAATTGGCTGTGAAGGATCCTCCCTGAGACTGGCAAGGGAGGAGGCTGAGCAGAAGGAGTCATCATGGAGGAGCGGTGAGAACATGGAACCGGACTCCAAGATGACGATCTAAAGACCCGGGAGCGAGAAGCCAAGGCCAGGTTCTGGGTGTAGGGCCCAGAGAAGCAGAACAGCCCAGAGCCCCAGGTGCCTGGCCTGGCCTAGACCTCTGGAATTGAGATTAAACAATTTGGAGTTGGATACCTGTGTTGTGTGGTGTGTCTGCTTCTGTTTC